AAAAAACATACACCAAACTTACCCCCAATCACAGCATCTGAGACCACAAAGCCCCACGGACACAGCTGCCCCGGGTACTGCCTGCCTTCCCCTTTTCTGGCCTCTGCAAACTAGCCATTCACCTGATGAAGCCCCTGGGGCAGTACCTTGGAAACCCCTGAGAGGAGGAGTTGAAGGAGGCTCAAAGCCTTTCAAGGACAGTGTGCACTCTGCCTGCCTCCTATTCTCTCCTGTCCTCTTAAGCCCAGAGTCTACAACAAAATTGTGTACCGCAATTCTCAGAGCTCTCTAACTTTAACCTTTCCCACCTTCCCTAGAACACATTTTTGGGTGGGGATCATCTGAGAGGCCCATGGATGAGTCCCCAAGATGACCTCTGTGGGTGACCAAGACAATCTTGTCTTTTGAGGCACCTGGAGTCTCTCATCCTTTTTTGAGCTGGGCTGTCCTCAAAGCAGGCCCTTACCTCTTATGTGGCCTCATCTTTAGAGGTGGGAAGTGGGCCCACATCCCCCACCCCAGCCCTGCAGTGGAGCTAGCGTGGGCCTGCTGGAGGACAGAACTGTGGAACAGGGTCCTGTGAGGATATGTGGCAGGGTTGGCGGGGGGATAGGGGGTCATGGAGGAGCCTACCTCTGAAAAGCATTCCCCTAGCTGCTACTGAAGCTAAATACAATTTATTTCATGCTGGGGGACAGAAAGGAGCAAGGGAGAGCAGTCACCTGCTCCTTATCTGGGCTATTTTCTTAGCAGACCTCAAAATGAGACCATGGTGGGAAGCTGGGCTGGGGCCAAGGGAAGAAGCTTGCCAGCACTGTCAGCCGATGAGCCCAGGAGAAAAAGCTGGGCCTAGTCTCTGCCCCATTCCTGTTCCACACCTGTCTGTACCCCTGTCTCTCCTTTCCCTGGCTCTGCCAGACTCTCTATCTCCCTGGGCGCCAGCCTCCCCACCCACCCCTGGAGGGCGGGGCTTGGCTGCACCCACGTGTGGTGGAGTTAAATGCTCCTAGCCGGCAGAGGAGCTAGGGAGTGTGGCACTGAGCCGGCTCAGGCAGAGACGCGGCACCATGGCTAGCAAGAAAGTCTGCATTGTAGGCTCCGGGAACTGGTAAGCAGCTCTGTCAAGTGATATGGGGGAAGCCTGTACTTTCCTGTGCTCCCCCTCCCACCAGGGGCTCAGCCATCGCCAAGATCGTGGGTGGCAATGCAGCCCAGCTGGCACAGTTTGACCCACGGGTGACCATGTGGGTATTTGAGGAAGACATTGGAGGCAAAAAGCTGACTGAGATCATCAACACGCAGCATGAGAATGTCAAATACCTGCCAGGGCACAAGTTGCCCCCAAATGTGGTGAGCCCCAACACCCTGCGAAGAACAGGGAGCCAGGCCCGCGAGCACTTGGTCACCCCCACAGGTGGCTGTCCCAGATGTGGTCCAGGCTGCAGAGGATGCTGACATCCTGATCTTTGTGGTGCCCCATCAGTTCATCGGCAAGATCTGTGACCAGCTCAAGGGCCATCTGAAGGCAAACGCCACTGGCATATCTCTTATTAAGGTGCCAGGGACACCTTCATGTGGATGGGGGAGGGCACCTGGCCTGAGCTCCATCCTGTGCTCAGGGGGTAGACGAGGGCCCCAATGGGCTGAAGCTCATCTCGGAAGTGATTGGGGAGCGCCTCGGCATCCCCATGAGTGTGCTGATGGGGGCCAACATTGCCAGCGAGGTGGCTGATGAGAAGTTCTGTGAGACAACCATTGGTGAGAGCCCCCTGGCACCTGCATACACAGTGTCCCTCAAAGCCTTGCCCCCTCCTCACTTTAGGCTGCAAGGACCCGGCCCAGGGACAACTCCTGAAAGAGCTGATGCAGACACCAAACTTCCGTATCACAGTGGTGCAAGAGGTGGACACAGTAGAGATCTGTGGAGCCTTAAAGGTGAGAGGGGCACAGAGGCAGCTATGGGGTGACTTTTCTCACCTATGACCTCCACTCCTTCAAGAATGTAGTGGCCGTGGGGGCTGGCTTCTGTGATGGCCTGGGCTTTGGCGACAACACCAAGGCGGCAGTGATCCGGCTGGGACTCATGGAGATGATAGCCTTCGCCAAGCTCTTCTGCAGTGGCCCTGTGTCCTCTGCCACCTTCTTGGAGAGCTGTGGTGTTGCTGACCTGATCACTACCTGCTATGGAGGGCGGAACCGGAAAGTGGCTGAGGCCTTTGCGCGTACAGGAAAGGTGGGCCCCGGGAGAAGGGAGAACAGAGGGGCATTTCCATCCACTCATCCTGTTTTCTGCACAGTCCATTGAGCAGCTGGAGAAAGAGTTGCTGAATGGGCAGAAACTGCAGGGGCCCGAGACAGCCCGGGAGCTATACAGCATCCTCCAGCACAAGGGCCTGGTAGACAAGTAAGTATTGGCCACAGCCCCACTGATTAAGGGGCTAAGCTGAGCCTTTCCCTCTCCAATCTAGGTTTCCCTTGTTCATGGCTGTGTACAAGGTGTGCTACGAGGGCCAGCCAGTGGGTGAATTCATCCACTGCCTGCAGAATCATCCAGAACATATGTGAGTGGGGCCAGGGCCCAGGCCAGGCCGCTTTTTTACCCCAGTGGAGACCAGCAGAAGCCTGGGGTACCTAGTCACCAGGATCTCCAGGACTCCCAGGGAGCAGAGTCTTCTCATCTTTTCACTGGAGGACAGGAGGCTATGGGGCCCAGCTACGCACCTGGAGATCCTGAACTGTCAAGCCACTGGCAGCCTCATGCCACCACATTTGCCAGAAATGCAGTTGCCCTGTCCCTCTCCAGATGTGGGGCTTTCTCCATATCCTCTGGGAGGGGTGGAATCAAGCCCCAGTGCTGCCTGCTTGGTGGCGGGGGTGATGTATGTGGAGAAGGGTTGGGGGAGAGGCCGGTAGGGCAGGGGCTGCTAGTGGCTGTCTCACATACACCAGTAATCCTGTTAAAGGGCTGAAGAAGTATCTTAGCCACAGGAGCGATGAGGCAAGGATTGTCAGGGAGGGGTCTGGGCTTCTGAGCTGATGCAGGCCCCAAGGACCCCTTTGCTGACCTCTGCCAGGACCCACACAGCTTCGATGGATCTCAGTGTTTGTTAACAAAATACAAAGATCTCAAACAAACCCCTTTTAGCTTCTCCTAGCAACATCTGTGTCCTCAGAAACCTCTGGTTCTCCCCCTTCCCCCTCCCCCAGGCTGCCCTGGCACCCAAATTGCTGCCATGCTGGCATCTGTAGCTCGGTGGCTTGACATTCTCCCCAGGGACTTCCCGGTTCCTAGTTCTTTGCCAGCTCCTCCCCACTCTGTGCGACCTTTCCAAGCCTTCCCTCACCCTCCCCGCCAGCACCCTCTTTGGGGAGCAGGAACTTAATCTGCTGACAGAGCTACACCTTTCATAACAGGCTCAGATCACTCAGCTCCCTGTGACCTTTGTATTCACCCAGGCTTCCTTCTCAGTAGCTCTAGCTGGGGGAGGTGTCAGCTGGGCCCCTCCTGTGCTATCTCCCCAGAGGACATCCCTGACTCCACCCCTTTCTTCCTCCCAAACTCTGCACCTCTTCCTCAGCTGCTCCAGACCGGCCAGGGTAACCAGCTAACCATGCCTGGCATCTGGAAGCCAGCAGGCCAGAGGGTGGCCCAAAGGCTGATGAACGGTAGGGAAGGGTGAGCAGATTCCTATGTTGGTGGGCACCAATATTCCAAGGGCAGCTCTCTTTGCTGAATGAGGGCCTTCTCGTGAGGTACTGACAACACCAGCAACTCGAGAGCTGGGAAACTCAAGGAGGAGGAAGAAAATCAAAACCACCCTACTCCCTGGGGTGAGGAAAGAACAGGAGGGGAGGAGGAGGAGTGTGCTCTGCACTTGCCTTGCTCCAGGATGGGGTGGCAGCAGAGGAATGTCACAGGTCAGCAGCCTAGGCCTCCAGCTATAAATAGTCCGGAGGGCCCGAGAGGCTCCCGCCCGTCCAGCAGGGCTGTCAGCTTCCTGTGTGGCAGCACCTGGCACACTGGCTCTGGCCAGCATTATGCTAAAACCCTGTTACTCTCCAATGAACCAGGGAGGCGGGCTCCTCTCTGCGCCTATCCCTTGAGAATTCTGTCTTACCAGTGAAGGGTGGGGCTGCCCAGATCAGGCAGCAGGAGTGAGGGGCACAGTCACCCCAGGCCTTGCTGAGCCCAGGTCTGGGTACTGAGTGTCCAGAGCTGCCTCCCCAGGAGGTTAAGGTGGGGGCAAAGGGGAAGCTTCAAGCACTTTGCCTACTTTTGTTCACTCCCCAGTGCACTGTGACTCAGGCCTTCCCATCAGGCCTATTTGTCTACCCAATAAAGCGTGTTTTTTCCAGAAACAAGAAGAGTTGGGAGAGGGAGCTTCAGTGCA